TGGGATTACAGGCGTGAGCCACCGCGCCCGGCCAGAGCACCGAGACTTAAAACATGAACACAAAATAATGATTTTTTAAAACTGAGTAATTCGATCAAATTGTTGCTGCCAGGCTATACAATTTTGTCTATGTTTTTCTTTAATATAAATGTTCAGTATATGCTCATGTTACCACATTGTGTCCATAACTGATATCTGGAAAGCTTCATGAATGGAGGCAGATGGGTGTCTGTCTTGTTGGTTGCTAGATCCCCAATGTCTAGCACTGTACCTGATATATAGTAGGTGCTTAGTAAATATTTGTTGATTAAGTAGATGAATACTGATGTTTCATAATTTTCCAACAATTTATCTTTTGTGTTGAAATTCCAGGCATTCCTTTAATTCCTGGTTTCTTCGGAAACAGTGGGAAATGCTCTTCTAAGAAAAATCTTACTATAAGGGATCAACCTGCTTTATTTTCCTTTTCAGAAAATGGCCACCCAGCAGAAAGCCTCTGACGAGAGGATCTCCCAGTTTGATCACAATTTGCTGCCAGAGCTGTCTGCTCTTCTGGGCCTAGATGCAGTTCAGTTGGCAAAGGAACTAGAAGAAGAGGAGCAGAAGGAGCGAGCAAAAATGCAGAAAGGCTACAACTCTCAAATGCGCAGTGAAGCAAAAAGGTTAAAGACTTTTGTGACTTATGAGCCGTACAGCTCATGGATACCACAGGAGATGGCGGCCGCTGGGTTTTACTTCACTGGGGTAAAATCTGGGATTCAGTGCTTCTGCTGTAGCCTAATCCTCTTTGGTGCCGGCCTCACGAGACTCCCCATAGAAGACCACAAGAGGTTTCATCCAGATTGTGGGTTCCTTTTGAACAAGGATGTTGGTAACATTGCCAAGTACGACATAAGGGTGAAGAATCTGAAGAGCAGGCTGAGAGGAGGTAAAATGAGGTACCAAGAAGAGGAGGCTAGACTTGCATCCTTCAGGAACTGGCCATTTTATGTCCAAGGGATATCCCCTTGTGTGCTCTCAGAGGCTGGCTTTGTCTTTACAGGTACCTTGAAATTATTCTCTGAAGTGTTTCTCGGGTAAATTTTAATTATATTTATTAATTACAGATGTGAATTTCTTCGGAGTAAGAAATCCTCAGAGGAAATTACCCAGTATATTCAAAGCTACAAGGGATTTGTTGACATAACGGTAATGTATAACAGCAATTTTTTTCTCAAGTTTTTGGATTACCTGTAAGTGTCTGACTCAGAAGGGCATAGGCATTCTTTTTATGTCATGGGTTTGATTTCTTTCTTCCTTTCTCCTTTCATTCCCCTGGCTCCCATCTTCAAAGTGAAAAATATCACATTCACTTGCTGACCTAGAGCCTTTTTCTTTTTCCAGGGCTGGCTTCTGACGGGCTCTGCTTGCCTTCCTGATAGTCTTCCCCTTTATGAATGAAGCCACTTGCCCCAGCTTCCCTCTGCTGCCCCTATCTGCAGGCTTGCTAAGATCTCCTGACCTAGGCGCTGTCACCCACAGTGGGCTGCAGAGCTGGCTCTTCCTAGCTGGCTAACTATCCTGAATCAGTAAAAATTTCCTAGTGGAGAGTGATGGGAAATCGAATCCAAACTGGCTTAAACAAAAATGAGAATTTATTGATTAACATGACTCAGGAGACCAGAACTCTATAGAGAACATGGCCTGACAGTGGGGGAAGAGAGGTGTTTCCTCAAAAAGAAATTGGGTGCAGCTTTCCCAGAAGAATCAGTTGCTCAATATATAATACCCTGATGAATTTAGTTACCATTCTATGTCTCTTACTTCCTCATTCTTCAAAGTACATCTGTGATATTTAAATGCAGGTCTGTTTTCAAGGTCAGTTTCCGGAAACAGTGACCCTGAGAAGGCTTCCTCCTGAGTATGCATAAACATTCACAGCTTGCATGCGTGTGTGTGTGTGTGTGTGTGTGTATGTTTGCTTGCACTGCATAAAAACAATTGCAACATCAACAGAAATAAAAATTAAAGGAATAATTCTCCTCCGACTCTGCCGTTCCATCCAGTGAAACTCTTCATTCTGGGGTAAAGTTCCTTCAGTTCTTGTTCATAGATAGTAATCAACAACTTGAATTTTAATTTCCCTCAGGGAGAACATTTTGTGAATTCCTGGGTCCAGAGAGAATTACCTATGGCATCAGGTAAAAACTCAAACATTTTCCAAAGGCTTTGCCTGCTGGTCTCACCTTGTGCTTTTTATTCAAGCTTATTGCAATGACAGCATCTTTGCTTACGAAGAACTACGGCTGGACTCTTTTAAGGACTGGCCCCGGGAATCAGCTGTGGGAGTTGCAGCACTGGCCAAAGCAGGTCTTTTCTACACAGGTGAGTCAGTAGGTTGTGCCCACTTGCTTGCTCAGTGGCACTGATCAAGTTTCCTTACTTTTAGGTATAAAGGACATCGTCCAGTGCTTTTCCTGTGGAGGGTGTTTAGAGAAATGGCAGGAAGGTGATGACCCATTAGACGATCACACCAGATGTTTTCCCAAGTGAGTGGAATGAATGTTAACCATCTGCAACTCTATTTTTATAACTTTTAACTTTTACACTTAGTTGTCCATTTCTCCAAAATATGAAGTCCTCTGCGGAAGTGACTCCAGACCTTCAGAGCCGTGGTGAACTTTGTGAATTACTGGTAATGAACACCGTCATCTTGTCTGTTTTACCTTTGATTTAAGAAAAGATTTTATTTTTCAAAGGAAACCACAAGTGAAAGCAATCTTGAAGATTCAATAGCAGTTGGTCCTATAGTGCCAGGTAAGAACTTTGAAGTAGCACGTGGGATTATACCTGTTGTGCCCCCCTTTCTTTCTCTCCACAGAAATGGCACAGGGTGAAGCCCAGTGGTTTCAAGAGGCAAAGAATCTGAATGAGCAGCTGAGAGCAGCTTATACCAGCGCCAGTTTCCGCCACATGTCTTTGCTTGATATCTCTTCCGATCTGGCCACGGACCACTTGCTGGGCTGTGATCTGTCTATTGCTTCAAAACACATCAGCAAACCTGTGCAAGAACCTCTGGTGCTGCCTGAGGTCTTTGGCAACTTGAACTCTGTCATGTGTGTGGAGGGTGAAGCTGGAAGTGGAAAGACGGTCCTCCTGAAGAAAATAGCTTTTCTGTGGGCATCTGGATGCTGTCCCCTGTTAAACAGGTTCCAGCTGGTTTTCTACCTCTCCCTTAGTTCCACCAGACCAGACGAGGGGCTGGCCAGTATCATCTGTGACCAGCTCCTAGAGAAAGAAGGATCTGTTACTGAAATGTGCATGAGGAACATTATCCAGCAGTTAAAGAATCAGGTCTTATTCCTTTTAGATGACTACAAAGAAATATGTTCAATCCCTCAAGTCATAGGAAAACTGATTCAAAAAAACCACTTATCCCGGACCTGCCTATTGATTGCTGTCCGTACAAACAGGGCCAGGGACATCCGCCGATACCTAGAGACCATTCTAGAGATCAAAGCATTTCCCTTTTATAATACTGTCTGTATATTACGGAAGCTCTTTTCACATAATATGACTCGTCTGCGAAAGTTTATGGTTTACTTTGGAAAGAACCAAAGTTTGCAGAAGATACAGAAAACTCCTCTCTTTGTGGCGGCGATCTGTGCTCATTGGTTTCAGTATCCTTTTGACCCATCCTTTGATGATGTGGCTGTTTTCAAGTCCTATATGGAACGCCTTTCCTTAAGGAACAAAGCGACAGCTGAAATTCTCAAAGCAACTGTGTCCTCCTGTGGTGAGCTGGCCTTGAAAGGGTTTTTTTCATGTTGCTTTGAGTTTAATGATGATGATCTCGCAGAAGCAGGGGTTGATGAAGATGAAGATCTAACCATGTGCTTGATGAGCAAATTTACAGCCCAGAGACTAAGACCATTCTACCGGTTTTTAAGTCCTGCCTTCCAAGAATTTCTTGCGGGGATGAGGCTGATTGAACTCCTGGATTCAGATAGGCAGGAACATCAAGATTTGGGACTGTATCATTTGAAACAAATCAACTCACCCATGATGACTGTAAGCGCCTACAACAATTTTTTGAACTATGTCTCCAGCCTCCCTTCAACAAAAGCAGGGCCCAAAATTGTGTCTCATTTGCTCCATTTAGTGGATAACAAAGAGTCATTGGAGAATATATCTGAAAATGATGACTACTTAAAGCACCAGCCAGAAATTTCACTGCAGATGCAGTTACTTAGGGGATTGTGGCAAATTTGTCCACAAGCTTACTTTTCAATGGTTTCAGAACATTTACTGGTTCTTGCCCTGAAAACTGCTTATCAAAGCAACACTGTTGCTGCGTGTTCTCCATTTGTTTTGCAATTCCTTCAAGGGAGAACACTGACTTTGGGTGCGCTTAACTTACAGTACTTTTTCGACCACCCAGAAAGCTTGTCATTGTTGAGGAGCATCCACTTCCCAATACGAGGAAATAAGACATCACCCAGAGCACATTTTTCAGTTCTGGAAACATGTTTTGACAAATCACAGGTGCCAACTATAGATCAGGACTATGCTTCTGCCTTTGAACCTATGAATGAATGGGAGCGAAATTTAGCTGAAAAAGAGGATAATGTAAAGAGCTATATGGATATGCAGCGCAGGGCATCACCAGACCTTAGTACTGGCTATTGGAAACTTTCTCCAAAGCAGTACAAGATTCCCTGTCTAGAAGTCGATGTGAATGATATTGATGTTGTAGGCCAGGATATGCTTGAGATTCTAATGACAGTTTTCTCAGCTTCACAGCGCATCGAACTCCATTTAAACCACAGCAGAGGCTTTATAGAAAGCATCCGCCCAGCTCTTGAGCTGTCTAAGGCCTCTGTCACCAAGTGCTCCATAAGCAAGTTGGAACTCAGCGCAGCCGAACAGGAACTGCTTCTCACCCTGCCTTCCCTGGAATCTCTTGAAGTCTCAGGGACAATCCAGTCACAAGGTATACCTGTATATATTTTGGATGACTATTCTGATTAATAATGGGAAACTGTGCTGCTTTCCAGACCAAATCTTTCCTAATCTGGATAAGTTCCTGTGCCTGAAAGAACTGTCTGTGGATCTGGAGGGCAATATAAATGTTTTTTCAGTCATTCCTGAAGAATTTCCAAACTTCCACCATATGGAGAAATTATTGATCCAAATTTCAGCTGAGTATGATCCTTCCAAACTAGGTAAGGATGGCACTTTAATATACTTGTTTTTATCTAATTTCTGAAAATCCTTGATCTTTTACAGTAAAATTAATTCAAAATTCTCCAAACCTTCATGTTTTCCATCTGAAGTGTAACTTCTTTTCGGATTTTGGGTCTCTCATGACTATGCTTGTTTCCTGTAAGAAACTCACAGAAATTAAGTTTTCGGATTCATTTTTTCAAGCCGTCCCATTTGGTAAGAGTTATAATATTACAATGGTGGTTTAAACATAACTAAATTTTTATTTTCCCTTTCATAGTTGCCAGTTTGCCAAATTTTATTTCTCTGAAGATATTAAATCTTGAAGGCCAGCAATTTCCTGATGAGGAAACATCAGAAAAATTTGGTATGTTTACAAAATAGTGCTTTTTACGTATTAAAGAGAATAGCTTTTTGGTCTTTTCTGACAGCCTACATTTTAGGTTCTCTTAGTAACCTGGAAGAATTGATCCTTCCTACTGGGGATGGAATTTATCGAGTGGCCAAACTGATCATCCAGCAGTGTCAGCAGCTTCATTGTCTCCGAGTCCTCTCATTTTTCAAGACTTTGAATGATGACAGCGTGGTGGAAATTGGTGAGCTAGTGTTTCAGCTTGCATGGAAGCCAATTCTATTTTCATGAATGTTTTGTTCTTGTAGCCAAAGTAGCAATCAGTGGAGGTTTCCAGAAACTTGAGAACCTAAAGCTTTCAATCAATCACAAGATTACAGAGGAAGGATACAGAAATTTCTTTCAAGCACTGGACAACATGCCAAACTTGCAGGAGTTGGACATCTCCAGGCATTTCACAGAGTGTATCAAAGCTCAGGCCACAACAGTCAAGTCTTTGAGTCAATGTGTGTTACGACTACCAAGGCTCATTAGACTGAACATGTTAAGTTGGCTCTTGGATGCAGATGATATTGCATTGCTTAATGTCATGAAAGAAAGACATCCTCAATCTAAGTACTTAACTATTCTCCAGAAATGGATACTGCCGTTCTCTCCAATCATTCAGAAATAAAAGATTCAGCTAAAAACTGCTGAATCAATAATTTGTCTTGGGGCATATTGAGGATGTAAAAAAAGTTGTTGATTAATGCTAAAAACCAAATTATCCAAAATTATTTTATTAAATATTGCATACAAAAGAAAATGTGTAAGGCTTGCTAAAAAACAAAACAAAACAAAACACAGTCCTGCATACTCACCACCAAGCTCAAGAAATAAATCATCACCAATACCTTTGAGGTCCCTGAGTAATCCACCCCAGCTAAAGGCAAACCCTTCAATCAAGTTTATACAGCAAACCCTCCATTGTCCATGGTCAACAGGGAAGGGGTTGGGGACAGGTCTGCCAATCTATCTAAAAGCCACAATATGGAAGAAGTATTCAATTTATATAATAAATGGCTAACTTAACGGTTGAATCACTTTCATACATGGATGAAACGGGTTTAACACAGGATCCACATGAATCTTCTGTGGGCCAAGAGATGTTCCTTAATCCTTGTAGAACCTGTTTTCTATATTGAACTAGCTTTGGTACAGTAGAGTTAACTTACTTTCCATTTATCCACTGCCAATATAAAGAGGAAACAGGGGTTAGGGAAAAATGACTTCATTCCAGAGGCTTCTCAGAGTTCAACATATGCTATAATTTAGAATTTTCTTATGAATCCACTCTACTTGGGTAGAAAATATTTTATCTCTAGTGATTGCATATTATTTCCATATCATAGTATTTCATAGTATTATATTTGATATGAGTGTCTATATCAATGTCAGTGTCCAGAATTTCGTTCCTACCAGTTAAGTAGTTTTCTGAACGGCCAGAAGACCATTCGAAATTCATGATACTACTATAAGTTGGTAAACAACCATACTTTTATCCTCATTTTTATTCTCACTAAGAAAAAAGTCAACTCCCCTCCCCTTGCCCAAGTATGAAATATAGGGACAGTATGTATGGTGTGGTCTCATTTGTTTAGAAAACCACTTATGACTGGGTGCGGTGGCTCACACCTGTAATCCCAGCACTTTGGGAGGCTGAGGCGGGCGAATCATTTGAGGTGAGGAATTCGAGACCAGCCTGGCCAGCATGGTGAAACCCCATCTCTACTAAAAATACAAAAATTAGCCAGGTGTGGTGGCACATGCCTGTAGTCCCAGCCACTAGGGCGGCTGAGACGCAAGACTTGCTTGAACCCGGGAGGCAGAGGTTGCAGTGAGCCAAGATGGCGCCACTGCATTCCAGCCTGGGCAACAGAGCAAGACCCTGTCTGTCTCAAAACAAAAAACAAAACCACTTATATTGCTAGCTACATTAAGAATTTCTGAATATGTTACTGAGCTTGCTTGTGGTAACCATTTATAATATCAGAAAGTATATGTACACCAAAACATGTTGAACATCCATGTTGTACAACTGAAAT